CGGGCTCCAACTGATGCTCCAGGCGTCTTTCCCTCACTGGGGAGCAGGCCGATTGCACCAGGCTTCCATATGAACGAGCCCGGCTCCCTTGAAGCAGTCCTGACCCCCCTGGCGGGGGCTGTCTAGACGGGGAAGCCATCTCTTCACCCTGCCAACAGCTAAGGTTGCAACTAGGGGAGGTACGACCGAGACTGCGACTGACAGGCCTGAAGTCTGGGAATGAATATTCAGGGGATTCCTTTCCCCCTCTCTCTTCCCCTGTGTCCCCGCCTCCCCAGCACTACGCCATCTGCCCCCTCCCGGTTTCTCCTCCCTCCAAGCTACTTATCCACAAATCTGTCCCTTGAGTATTCAGTCCCTCCCTAATTCTCCCCTAAGCACCCCTCCGACTTTGGACTCCCCCACAACTCCTCGCTACATTGACCTCTGACCTTTGAACTCTAGAAATAATCCTCAACACTCTTTCCTCAGTTTGCCCCCAAGTAGCCTGGCCTCAGGGCGCTCCAACATCCCAGCTCTCCCCGGTCCCGGGGTTTGTTTGCTAGAGTCAGGAACAAATCAGGCCCACCCCAGGTGAACTGTCGCCGCAGACGAAGAGCGTGAGGATTGCAAGAATTTGTAGTACACCTTCCACTCAGAGATCCTCAAAGGTCCGCTCCGCATAAGATAGGTCACACCCTCAAATTTCGGCTCCACATCTAGGTTGTTGTCCCTCCAAACGCCTCAGATCCGCCAAGATGCAAGGGCCTGGATCCAGTTGAGCGGCAAGGTCTTTGAGAAAAGACTTCATTTCCCAAAAGGCTCCGCGTCTGCGGAGTCGCAGGGCACCATAGGAAATGCAGTTCCCTCCGAGCACCAGAGAGTGGATTTCCGGATCGCGCAATGCATGCGTGGAAGTGCGTCCCCGGAAGTACGGAGGCCGACAGGAAGAGAAGGAAAAAAGAGAAGGCGCTGTCCCGCTCTTGCTACGGTGGCCTGGAGGAGTGGCGAAACCGGAACAGAGAATTTATCACTTCTGGGACTCACAGTCGTGATGTCTTTCAAGAGGGAAGGAGACGATTGGAGTCAACTCAATGTGCTCAAAGTAAGCGTGAGCGGAGAGGATCTGGAGCCGCTTCAGTCGCTCCCTGAAGGTTGGGAAGGAGCTTTGTTTCATTGCTCTGGCCCCGTCCGGATTTCTTCCCCTACTCCCTGCAGAAAAGAAGAGTCGGGGACCTCCTAGCCAGTTACATTCCAGAGGATGAGGCGCTGATGCTTCGGGATGGACGGTAAGAGCAAGGAGTGGCTCAAGCCTGAGGGTGACCACTTATCCTCTTCTCTACCCCTGCTCAGCTTTGCTTGTGCCATCTGCCCCCATCGACCGGTACTGGACACCCTGGCCATGCTGACTGCCCACCGTGCAGGCAAGAAACATCTGTCCAGTAAGTTAGGGGGAAGACGGGATGGGGAATAAATGCTTTTAATTCTGTTTCCCTTTCTCCTCAGGCTTGCAGCTTTTCTATGGCAAGAAGCAGCCGGGAAAGGAAAGAAAGCAGAATCCAAAACATCAGAATGAATTGAGAAGGGAAGAAACCAAAGCTGAGGTAATCAGAGAGTGGAGAGTGTGTTCTAGGCAGGCTCTGACTCTGTCTCCCATCTCCTTACCAGGCTCCTCTGCTAACTCAGACACGACTTATCACCCAGAGTGCTCTGCACAGAGCTCCCCACTATAACAGTTGCTGCCGCCGGAAGTACAGGTATGGGACGGGAAAGCCAGAGGTAGGAAGGCACTGCTTTTACAGACTATTCTTCTCTACCTAGACCAGAAGCCCCTGGTCCCTCTGTCTCCCTTTCCCCTATGCCACCCTCAGAGGTCAAACTCCAAAGTGGGAAGATCAGTAGGGAACCTGAACCTGCGGCTGGCCCACAGGCCGAGGAGTCAGCAACTGTCTCAGCCCCTGCACCCATGAGCCCCACAAGAAGACGAGCCCTGGACCATTATCTCACCCTTCGAAGGTGAGTATGCCTAATCAGTTTCCTCAGATTTTCTGATCGATGCTATTTTCTCTGATGTTTCCAGCTCTGGATGGATCCCAGATGGACGAGGTCGATGGGTAAAAGATGAAAATGTTGAGTTTGACTCTGATGAGGAGGAACCACCTGATCTCCCCTTGGACTGATACCCTTTTCCCATTCATTCACAAATAAATTACAATGGGTGCTGAGAACTTAACTTTCCTTAAGTCTGGTTCCTTGTTGGATCTCAGGATTTCAGATCTGTTCATTCTCATTCCAACTACTCCTTGCCTGCAAGGTACACAGCTCTCCACACTCCTTTTTTTTTTTTTTTTTTTTTTGAGGCAGAGTCTCGCTCTATCGCCCAGGCTGGAGTGCAGTGGCACGATCTCGGCTCACTGCAAGCTCTGCCTCCCAGGTTCACGCCTTTCTCCTGCCTCAGCCTCCTGAGTAGCTGGGACTACAGGCGCCCGCCACCATGCCCAGCTAATTTTTTGTATTTTTAGTAGAGACGGGGTTTCACTGTGTTAGCCAGGATGGTCTCGATCTCCTGACCTCGTGATCCGCCCACCTCGGCCTCCCAAAGTGCTGGGATTACAGGCATGAGCCACCGCACCCAGCCACGGCTATCCATACTTCTAACCCCTCCCCCACCTCCTACCAAAGCCATGCCAAGCGTCAGCTGCATCAGCCTGGTGCCCTATTAATAAGACTGTCAAAAAGAGGTCTTTGCCCTTCATGTTGTCTGCCTGCTTCTCCACTACCACTCAAAGTCCTTTCCCCCTTCAAATCACATAAGGACTGCAGGTAGGCACTAGGGGGACCTGGCCACATCTGGAAACAGGGCTGTGGCTAAGTTCCCTGTGAAAGTAGAAGAGTCAAAAGGCATTGGCAGGGTTATGGGGAACACCAAGGGAGGGAACACCCCCACCTCCTCCTAGTAACCTGAACCTCCCTGCCTGCTGATCCCCAGAGTATAAATAATCCCCTGGTGAACTGGCAGTAACCCTTGGGGGTTAGCGCCAAGATTCTCACCCCAAAGCCCAAGGAAGGAGGCAGGCAAAATGGATAGAAGGGCTTTTATTTACAGGAAAGGAGGACAGATGAGGATTTAAGTGTCCAGTGCTCCCAGCGCTAGTTGGTAAAGGGAAATGCAGTGTTATCTCTTCTTTTGCTGGCGACCTGTAAAGGAGCAATATTAAACATAAGTGTTTGTTCCAGCTCCTGCTTTCTGCAAAGGCACTCTTCTCCTTTCCAGTCCCTTAGCCAAACTCATAAATTGGTAGTGTCTTAGGCCACCTTACAGGCCCATCCCACATTAACAAAACAAAACAAGAAACCACACCACAAATAAAATTACGATACCTCTAAACAAGTATGATTATCTCTGGCATCCTTTCTACCTCT